TAGTCTTTATGGCTTTAAGTCTTGAGGTTGGACAGTGTCCGTCCTCCAGCTTTGCTCTTTTTCTTCAATATTTTGTTGACTATTCTGCTTCTCTATGTAAACCTTAGAATCACTGTCAATGTAAACAAAATAACTTGCTGCAGCTTTGATTGGAATTGTATTGAATCTGTAGATCAAGCTGGGCAGAACTGATATCTTGACAATTTTGAATTTCCCTCACTATGTTTTTATCTTTGTGTTTTACCTAAATATTTGTTCAAGGAAAGAATAATTTGAACTTTTCCATACTAGAGCCCTGTCTAAAACGTTTACCCTCTTTGCTATCCTTAGTTTTGGTCAAATAACTAGTTGGCTGTGAAGGCTGAGCAAAGATCTACCACTAAGAATTTGTATTGTGAGCCTGTCTGAAGGTGAATGATGTATAGACTGGATGCGAATAGCAAAAAGTGATAAGAAAGACATAGCTACAGTGGAAATGAGCTTCTCTCAGGGTCTAAAATCTGTTACTCTGCATACTCCTTAAAGTGTTGCTCTCAATGGATTTTGTTTGTTTGTTTGTTTCGTAAAATAATATGTGTATTCCAGATGAATCCAGGAAGTTTCTCATTCTAAGAAAAACACTAAATCCCAGCCACATTAGAATTTTTCCATGAGAGGCTGTATTAGGTTACTGACTCCTATTAAAATAAAAATATTAATTACAGAAAACAAAATGGAATCATTCCCAAAGAAGGAGACACAACAAGAAGAGATGAAAAATCATAGCCAAACAATCATTATCACTGGCATATCGGAAATAGTACCTGACTTAGTTAAGATATTGTGCTTCGACAGGAATGCTAATCATGTTTCAGGACATAACTTGTCCAAAAACTATATACTCACAGCTTCCGGAAGGGAAGTCCACTTCTGCAAGGGCAAGAGATTTGAAACCTGAAACTTTGTAATTTTTTTGCTGACAGGGTTGGAGGGTGATTTGCTAACATCTCATTATACAATGTATGTTAAGAGAAATGTAAAGGTCAAAACATGGTGCTTTTTGTTTCTGCTGGAGTGCTCAGTCAGAGAGATTCAGTTCAGCACAATATCAATCATTACAAATTCTTCCCCGAAATTCAAGACACATTAATCAAAACAAATGGAACTCAAGAAAAATGAAAACTGGGGGGGGTGAATAAACAAATACATGATTGAGTTGAAAACATAAAAATATTTATTAAAATACCAAAAATATTAAATAGAAACATTCTGATGTAATGATTTCTGATACAGTTCAAACTTAAATAAAGAATGTATGGTCACATAAAATGTAAGTAAGTATATCACCTTTCACCTAAAGTTTTCCAGTTAAATGCAAAACCTTCCTCTTTACCCTAACTAGGTAGATAATTATATCACTCTGCATAGTCATGTTAGGAGTTTAATTTTCAAGCTAAATCAAAATCACTTAAAATGTCAATGATAGTTTAAAATTTAAGAATAGAAATTTGGACATATCAAACTCAAAATTGATGCTTTATTGAAAAAAACTAAATGTCTTTAAATTGCTATAACAAACTTTATATGTTCAAAATTAGTTAACAAAAATAAAAGAGGACAAATTTCTGCATTCTTCAACCTCCAAATTTCTAATATCTTTATTCTAAGAAACTGCAGCTATTGTAGTGATATTCCTTCAATCCTGAAAACACTCAGGAAGCAATTTTTTTTAAATGTTTTACCTTGGCAGGAACTTTAGATCACAAGTCAAAGGTATCTCTTCTAAACTTGTAAAGAAAGTAAACAATCTACCAAGAGAACAAACAGCTCCCAATAGATACAGCTCTTACTGCTTCCTCCCCTTATTTTGTTTCTTTTAGTTAGAGAGCCATGACAAAGGAAAAACAAAATAATTTCAGATTTATATTTCTGTTGCTTCTTTTTTCTTCCTTCCATTTTGTTCATTGCATAAAACAAATTGATTAGGAGGTTCTCTTGCTGGGCTTCAAATATCATTAATATGTAGATGACTTCCAAGTAGCTATCCCCCACTCCTGTCTGACTTCTAAATTCTGGTCTTATTTATTCAAATGTTTACCTAGTATCTCCACTTGAATGTCTAATGGGAAACTCAAATATAATACGTTCAAAACTAAATTATTGGTCAACTCACTTTCCCATCAAAACTCAAGTTCCCCTTTGTTGAATAGCAACATCCTTACACTCTAATAGCCACCCCAAAAGGCAAACACTCATCCCTGAATTCCTCCCTTTTCCTCATTGTCTGTTCCAATATCTCTACAGGTACTAAGCAGTCAATGTTTATCTTTCACTGGTTCATACCCTCCTTGAAGCCAAGAACCATATTTCTTGGATCTGTTAAATCCCTAGGACCTTTAAAGATTTTAAAACAAATAAAATTACCTATATAACAGCTTCTTCATTTGCTAAGCAAATGATTACTTTTACATACCTACATTGCAAGTGATACTGGCACTTCACTGCATTGAAGAAGTCACTAGATCTTGAAAGATAAGCTCTATTGTATCCTTCCTCCCAATTGTTAAAACCCACAGCAGATATACATGAAGAGTGAATGTTGATTTAAACTGTGAACTTTAGTTAATAATAATGTATTAATATTAGCTCATCAATTGTAACAAATCGACTACAGTAACGCAAAATGTTAATGGAGAAACTATACAGGAGAGAAGGGATATATGGAAACTCTCTGTACTTTCTGTTCAATTTTCTTTAAGTCTAAAACTGTTCTGAAAATAACATATAAAATATGTCACAGAAAAAATATTTCTCTCATTTTATGCCATTGTATTCTCAAGACATCTAGAGACCCATTTTTTCTCCAGTCCCCAATGCCTTGTCTTTTAATACCTAACTTTTTATTTAATATTTTATCTATTAGCTGAGTATATTTCATTTCCCTTCCCACAAGTGAAAATAGATAATATATAATGCTGGCTTCATGAAGACTTATGAAGAAATCAATTCTATGAAATAAAAATATTTCTGAATGAGTTTATTACAACTGAGTGGGGAATTTGAGTGTCATTTCTAGAGAATTTGGTCCATATAAATTCAGTCTTGGCAGCTAGCCATTAGGGGTTTTTGAACTGGCATATTTGAGAAGTGTTCTAACTTCTCAGTGGAATAAAGAAGAGGGGAAAGAACATTATAGAATGATTCTTTTCTTTAATAAATTTCCATATAAAAGGGTTTTGAAAGTCTGGCCTCAAGGTAATTCCAGAAATAGATTTCAAAGACTGCGACTCAAGTTTCTGTGTTATAGTAAGCTTAAGTTTTATAAAGTGTCAAATTGATGATCAGTTATATGGAAGCCTCTATTTATAATAGTATAGTCCATTTTTATACTACTTTTAATTTGCAAAGGTGCTTTCATATATTATCTTATTTGGTATTCATAGTCATCCTGGGAAAATTGTAGAACAGATGCTAACTCCTAAATAGATAACCACAATTTCACAAAGTAAAGAAAAAGAAATGCATGGAAGTATCCTCAGTCCAATTTTATCAGTCCATTTTCTATTGCTTCAAAACACCTGCAACTAGGTAAGTTATAAAGACAAGAAATTTATTTCCTACAGTTATGGAGGCTGAGAAGTCCAAGGTTGAGGGGCCATATCTGGTGAGAGCCTCCTTGCTGGTGGGGACTCCGTAGAGTCCTGTGGCAGCAGCAACACAGGGCGTCATGTGGTGAAGGGACTGCGTGTGCTCGGGTGTTTGCTCAGGTCTCTCTTCCTCTTCTTGTAGAGCCACCAGGCCTACTCCCATGATAACCCATGAATCCATTAATCCATGAATGGATTAAAATTCAATCACCTCTTTAAGGTCTCCTCTTTAAATACTGTCATGTTAGGGAATGTTTCCAACACATGAAATCTGGGGGACACAAGAAAACCATAGCACCAATGTTAACCATTTAATAGTAATTCTTGTGCTTCAAGATTTTTTTTTTTTTTTTTTTTGAGACGGAGTCTGGCTCTGTCGCCCAGGCTGGAGTGCAGTGGCGCGATCTTGGCTCACTGCAAGCTCCGCCTCCCGGGTTCACGCCATTCTCCTGCCTCAGCCTCCCGAGTAGCTGGGACTACAGGCGGCTGCCACCATGCCCAGCTAATTTTTTTTTTTTTGTATTTTTTTAGTAGAGACGGGGTTTCACCGTGTTAGCCAAGATGGTCTCGATCTCCTGACTTCGTGATCCGCCCGCCTCGACCTCCCAAAGTGCTGGGATTACAGGCGTGAGCCACCGTGCCCGGCCGCTTCAAGATTTCTTAATGAAGGTAGTTGCATCGATGTTCATAGGTGCTTTTCTTTTAATTATCAGCTCTATTCTATTTCCTTCTTCTTCTTTTCTTTCTTGATGCAGGTGTTTAAAATTATCCAACTGCCATAGAGCTAAATTCTTTTTTGGAAAATTGAACCGAACTTCTACTGAATACAAGATGAAAATGTGGTTGCTGGTCAGTCATCTTGTGATAATATCTATTACTACCTGTTTAGCAGGTAAGAAATATCCTTTGTATATTCTACATATAAGGATCAAAATTGTTTTTTCTTTCATTTTTAGAGTTTACATGGTATAGAAGATATGGTCATGGAGGTAAGTTGACCAAAGAGTAGACCTTGTAAACATACAATGTAAAACAATTTCATATTTCTTGTAGTTTCTGAGGAAGACAAAGGATTTGGACCAATTTTTGAAGAGCAGCCAATCAATACCATTTATCCAGAGGAATCACTGGAAGGAAAAGTCTCACTCAACTGTAGGGCACGAGCCAGCCCTTTCCCGGTTTACAAGTAATGTACCTCGCTTCTCTTTTCAGAGTGGATGTGATATGACCTTTGTGTCTTTTTCTCATAGATGGAGAATGAATAATGGGGACGTTGATCTCACAAGTGATCGATACAGTATGGTAGGAGGAAACCTTGTTATCAACAACCCTGACAAACAGAAAGATGCTGGAATATACTACTGTTTAGCATCTAATAACTACGGGATGGTCAGAAGCACTGAAGCAACCCTGAGCTTTGGATGTAAGTAAACTGTAACTTTTAAAAAAGGGCAATGAATGTTTCTCTTTTTTTCTTTCGTAATTAGATCTTGATCCTTTCCCACCTGAGGAACGTCCTGAGGTCAGAGTAAAAGAAGGGAAAGGAATGGTGCTTCTCTGTGACCCCCCATACCATTTTCCAGGTAAACTTAATTCCTCTCTGACTATTAGCATCCTTAATATTTAGAAGGCAATATTTTCTCCTAGATGATCTTAGCTATCGCTGGCTTCTAAATGAATTTCCTGTATTTATCACAATGGATAAACGGCGATTTGTGTCTCAGACAAATGGCAATCTCTACATTGCAAATGTTGAGGCTTCCGACAAAGGCAATTATTCCTGCTTTGTTTCCAGTCCTTCTATTACAAAGAGCGTGTTCAGCAAATTCATCCCACTCATTCCAATACCTGAACGTAAGTATTTTATTTGTTACACTCTGTTTTCGTTAGTGGATATTTGTGTTTCTCTTAATATTAGGAACAACAAAACCATATCCTGCTGATATTGTAGTTCAGTTCAAGGATGTATATGCATTGATGGGCCAAAATGTGACCTTAGAATGTTTTGCACTTGGAAAGTAAGTATACTGACACTTTTATTAATATATATGAAACTTTAACCCTTGTATCTTCTATTTAAAGTCCTGTTCCGGATATCCGATGGCGGAAGGTTCTAGAACCAATGCCAAGCACTGCTGAGATTAGCACCTCTGGGGCTGTTCTTAAGATCTTCAATATTCAGCTAGAAGATGAAGGCATCTATGAATGTGAGGCTGAGAACATTAGAGGAAAGGATAAACATCAAGCAAGAATTTATGTTCAAGGTAGATACATTATTTTAATTTTGTATAAATTTATTTAACATTTACAATGTTCCTTACTTTTTAGCATTCCCTGAGTGGGTAGAACACATCAATGACACAGAGGTGGACATAGGCAGTGATCTCTACTGGCCTTGTGTGGCCACAGGAAAGCCCATCCCTACAATCCGATGGTTGAAAAATGGATATGCGGTATGTATGTTCAAGTGCTTTGCTGTTCCTGATTGAGAATATGTTTCAATTTTATTCTTTTCAGTATCATAAAGGGGAATTAAGACTGTATGATGTGACTTTTGAAAATGCCGGAATGTATCAGTGCATAGCTGAAAACACATATGGAGCCATTTATGCAAATGCTGAGTTGAAGATCTTGGGTCAGTATCATTTCTAATTTCTGTTAAACATTAAGAGAAAGATAACAATTTGTTTTCTTTTTAGCGTTGGCTCCAACTTTTGAAATGAATCCTATGAAGAAAAAGATCCTGGCTGCTAAAGGTGGAAGGGTGATAATTGAATGCAAACCTAAAGCTGCACCGAAACCAAAGTTTTCATGGAGTAAAGGGACAGAGTGGCTTGTCAATAGCAGCAGGTCAGTGCTGAAACTAGAAATCCAATTGCAAATTTGTGAATTATATATATTTTTATTTCACTAGAATACTCATTTGGGAAGATGGTAGCTTGGAAATCAACAACATTACAAGGAATGATGGAGGTATCTATACATGCTTTGCAGAAAATAACAGAGGGAAAGCTAATAGCACTGGAACCCTTGTTATCACAGGTAAGTTAATGTTTGAGGGTGCTTAATTTCTATTGAATTGTGCTTTACATTTAAAAATATATAGATCCTACGCGAATTATATTGGCCCCAATTAATGCCGATATCACAGTTGGAGAAAACGCCACCATGCAGTGTGCTGCGTCCTTTGATCCTGCCTTGGATCTCACATTTGTTTGGTCCTTCAATGGCTATGTGATCGATTTTAACAAAGAGAATATTCACTACCAGAGGAATTTTATGGTATGTGTTTTAAGTTTCATCTTATTAACACCCTGATTTGAATAATTGCTGTTTTTGCTAACAGCTGGATTCCAATGGGGAATTACTAATCCGAAATGCGCAGCTGAAACATGCTGGAAGATACACATGCACTGCCCAGACAATTGTGGACAATTCTTCAGCTTCAGCTGACCTTGTAGTGAGAGGTAAGAGTTTCAACATTTTAAAATTACAAAACTCACTGATTCATTACCCACATTTTCATTTCAGGCCCTCCAGGCCCTCCAGGTGGTCTGAGAATAGAAGACATTAGAGCCACTTCTGTGGCACTTACTTGGAGCCGTGGTTCAGACAATCATAGTCCTATTTCTAAATACACTATCCAGACCAAGACTATTCTTTCAGATGACTGGAAAGATGCAAAGACAGGTGAGTTTTATTTGTCTGATTAATCCGTGCATTGTATTCTCTATTTACTATTTATTTTATTCAGATCCCCCAATTATTGAAGGAAATATGGAGGCAGCAAGAGCAGTGGACTTAATCCCATGGATGGAGTATGAATTCCGCGTGGTAGCAACCAATACACTGGGTAGAGGAGAGCCCAGTATACCATCTAACAGAATTAAAACAGACGGTGCTGGTATGTATATACAAGAAACTTGAAATTTTAAATTGTTTTGCATATATTTGTTTGTTTGTTTCAGCACCAAATGTGGCTCCTTCAGATGTAGGAGGTGGAGGTGGAAGAAACAGAGAGCTGACCATAACATGGGCGGTAAGTATTGATGAGTTGCACATATTATAGGTAAAACCTACTCAATCTTTTAATTTCTATTTAGCCTTTGTCAAGAGAATACCACTATGGCAACAATTTTGGTTACATAGTGGCATTTAAGCCATTTGATGGAGAAGAATGGAAAAAAGTCACAGTTACTAATCCTGATACTGGCCGATATGTCCATAAAGATGAAACCATGAGCCCTTCCACTGCATTTCAAGTTAAAGTCAAGGCCTTCAACAACAAAGGAGATGGACCTTACAGCCTAGTAGCAGTCATTAATTCAGCACAAGACGGTAGGTGAAAGAAAGACCTTCTTACCTGAGGAACTAATAATATAATGTTCTCATAAAATTTCAGCTCCCAGTGAAGCCCCAACAGAAGTAGGTGTAAAAGTCTTATCATCTTCTGAGATATCTGTTCATTGGGAACATGTTTTAGAAAAAATAGTGGAAAGCTATCAGGTACGTTAAATTTTTATCAAACTAAATACATTGGCAAAATATAACTCATCCTGAATGTTTGCAGATTCGGTATTGGGCTGCCCATGACAAAGAAGAAGCTGCAAACAGAGTTCAAGTCACCAGCCAAGAGTACTCGGCCAGGCTCGAGAACCTTCTGCCAGACACCCAGTATTTTATAGAAGTCGGGGCCTGCAATAGTGCAGGGTGTGGACCTCCAAGTGACATGATTGAGGCTTTCACCAAGAAAGCACGTGAGTCTCACGTTTTGTTTTTAGACTTGTCAGACCACTGATTGCATATTACTACTTTTCACAGCTCCTAGCCAGCCTCCAAGGATCATCAGTTCAGTAAGGTCTGGTTCACGCTATATAATCACCTGGGATCATGTCGTTGCACTATCAAATGAATCTACAGTGACGGGATATAAGGTATATACAAATAGTGATGATTAATGTTTGCATACTGCATATTTACATTTCTGTACTTTATAAGGTACTCTACAGACCTGATGGCCAGCATGATGGCAAGCTGTATTCAACTCACAAACACTCCATAGAAGTCCCAATCCCCAGAGATGGAGAATACGTTGTGGAGGTTCGCGCGCACAGTGATGGAGGAGATGGAGTGGTGTCTCAAGTCAAAATTTCAGGTAAGTGAGTCATTTAAGACACATTTCAACTAAATAATATGCACACTTTTGGTTTACCTTGCAGGTGCACCCACCCTATCCCCAAGTCTTCTCGGCTTACTGCTGCCTGCCTTTGGCATCCTTGTCTACTTGGAATTCTGAATGTGTTGTGACAGCTGCTGTTCCCATCCCAGCTCAGAAGACACCCTTCAACCCTGGGATGACCACAATTCCTTCCAATTTCTGCGGCTCCATCCTAAGCCAAATAAATTATACTTTAACAAACTATTCAACTGATTTACAACACACATGATGACTGAGGCATTCGGGAACCCCTTCATCCAAAAGAATAAACTTTTAAATGGATATAAATGATTTTTAACTCGTTCCAATATGCCTTATAAACCACTTAACCTGATTCTGTGACAGTTGCATGATTTAACCCAATGGGACAAGTTACAGTGTTCAATTCAATACTATAGGCTGTAGAGTGAAAGTCAAATCACCATATACAGGTGCTTTAAATTTAATAACAAGTTGTGAAATATAATAGAGATTGAAATGTTGGTTGTATGTGGTAAATGTAAGAGTAATACAGTCTCTTGTACTTTCCTCACTGTTTTGGGTACTGCATATTATTGAATGGCCCCTATCATTCATGACATCTTGAGTTTTCTTGAAAAGACAATAGAGTGTAACAAATATTTTGTCAGAAATCCCATTATCAAATCATGAGTTGAAAGATTTTGACTATTGAAAACCAAATTCTAGAACTTACTATCAGTATTCTTATTTTCAAAGGAAATAATTTTCTAAATATTTGATTTTCAGAATCAGTTTTTTAATAGTAAAGTTAACATACCATATAGATTTTTTTTTACTTTTATATTCTACTCTGAAGTTATTTTATGCTTTTCTTATCAATTTCAAATCTCAAAAATCACAGCTCTTATCTAGAGTATCATAATATTGCTATATTTGTTCATATGTGGAGTGACAAATTTTGAAAAGTAGAGTGCTTCCTTTTTTATTGAGATGTGACAGTCTTTACATGGTTAGGAATAAGTGACAGTTAAGTGAATATCACAATTACTAGTATGTTGGTTTTTCTGCTTCATTCCTAAGTATTACGTTTCTTTATTGCAGATGTCAGATCAAAAAGTCACCTGTAGGTTGAAAAAGCTACCGTATTCCATTTTGTAAAAATAACAATAATAATAATAATAATAATTAGTTTTAAGCTCATTTCCCACTTCAATGCAATACTGAAAACTGGCTAAAAATACCAAATCAATATACTGCTAATGGTACTTTGAAGAGTATGCAAAACTGGAAGGCCAGGAGGAGGCAAATAATATGTCTTTCCGATGGTGTCTCCCAAGTGTTGGTGCTTTGGGTTTTTATAAGTTGTGAAAAGGAAGATGCACATTTCTTCATTCTCCATGGTGTGCATGGAAATGTGTTTGAGTGTGGATGTAAAAGAAATCGAGTAATAAAGAATTAGCTGGCTTGTGAAATAGTGCAGTGTTGGATGCTTCAAGAGGTATAATCCTATTTTATTAGCACAAACTTGCTAGCTAATTAGAGTTTATCTTTTTAGAAAGGACACCGTATAGGTTCGTAAAAAATATTTACAGGAAGCAAAATAGATCTATTACTACTTTACCGACTTTACCCCCTTTCTTTAATTTGTATAATTTTTGTACTATATATCGATGTGTAAATGTTTAGAGTCTTCATTATGAAAATATCAATAAATATTTCATTAGTTTACATTTAACTCTGGTATAAAATGAAACTTTTAAAAATAAGTGAAATGGATGATTTCCCAGTGGAAGTATGTCAACAGTCTTAAGATCATTGCCAGATTTCATAAAATATTTAAGTATTTGAAAAAGAAACAAAATGTCTTCATACTTTAGGGAAACGAATACCCTGTATACCTTCTGTACAAATGTTTGTGTTTTCATTGTTACACTTTGGGGTTTTACTTTTGCAATGTGACCCATGTTGGGCATTTTTATATAATCAACAACTAAATCTTTTGCCAAATGCATGCTTGCCTTTTATTTTCTAATATATGATAATAACGAGCAAAACTGGTTAGATTTTGCATGAAATGGTTCTGAAAGGTAAGAGGAAAACAGACTTTGGAGGTTGTTTAGTTTTGAATTTCTGACAGAGATAAAGTAGTTTAAAATCTCTCGTACACTGATAACTCAAGCTTTTCATTTTCTCATACAGTTGTACAGATTTAACTGGGACCATCAGTTTTAAACTGTTGTCAAGCTAACTAATAATCATCTGCTTTAAGACGCAAGATTCTGAATTAAACTTTATATAGGTATAGATACATCTGTTGTTTCTTTGTATTTCAGGAAAGGTGATAGTAGTTTTATTTGATACTGATAAATATTGAATTGATTTTTTAGTTATTTTTTATCATTTTTTCAATGGAGTAGTATAGGACTGTGCTTTGTCCTTTTTATGAATGAAAAAATTAGTATAAAGTAATAAATGTCTTATGTTACCCAAGAAAGAACAACTGTCCTTTCAATTTACCTCAAGTTTAAA